CCTCCAAGTAGTGCTATCTCCTGCTTTTAATTTCCTATAGAGATTCTAGTAATGTGGCTTCTTTTTTCAGTAATTATGACTCAAAATGTTGACCCATACTTTATTACAGTTTTCCCCCTAAAATGTGGTAAACAAACCTCAGAGACAATTTAAATTATTGGAGGTACAAACATTGCATACCTTGAAACTCTTATTCCTTAGTATACAGATTTGTAAGTTTCATGTACCCATAGTCAATGGATTCTGTGCCACCATTCAGGACGTACCACCATCCACCATTCTGGCTGTACCATCCCCAACACCCACCCCTACCCAAACATGCAATTAAAAAATGTTCCCTCACTTGGAAGACCATTTCCCCTCCAACACACACACACACACACACACACACAGAGAGAGAGAGAGAGAGAGAGAGAGAGAGAGAGAGAGGCAGAGAGAAATGACTTAAGGATCTGGTTTCCTCCCAAGTAGCTGGGACTACAGCCGGCGCCACTACCGGTGATGCACTTCCTAGGGTTTAGAACTCCTGTCTTCTACATCTTTCCCCCAGAGACTCAGTCAATCTATGCATATAGTGAGCAATCAGAAAATGTTCGTGGAATATTGTGGAACGTCAAAAATCACTCTGGGCTCTGTAACCTCGGCTTTCTGTTAAAGATGATGAATCATCACAGGATAATTTCAGCATCCAGAGCCCAGACTGCAATCGGGTTTGCAACTGTCCTAACAAGTAGATTTCACCATCTCTGCCCCGAGGAAGCAGAAGGAACGCAAGAAAATTGACAGCTATGCCTTCGGCCTCCAGCTTCCAAGTCGGCCAGATGATTATTAAAAACACTCCTCAGTCAAGGGCGTCGCTTCGAAACGCAGTGGAGGCTGGGGAGAGTTGCAGAATCCATGCCATCCCGCACCTTTGTCGCCCGCTCTTCTTCGGCGCAGGGCACACCGGGACACCCCGAGCCCAACCACCGTCACCAAGGCAACCAGCCTGCACGCCGTCGTCTTGGAGACCGGCTGGCGCCTCAGTGAGCCGAGCAGAGGGGCCGCCTCCGCCCGCACCCAGCATGCTTCGCCGAGGCTATAAGGCCTCTGAAAGGCGAAGACACTTGAGCGAGAGGCTCAGCTGGCACCAAGACCAGGCGCTGAGTAGCAGCATCTACCTCCTACGAGAGATGGGCCCCACTGGCTTCCTGCTGAGGGAGGAGGAGCCGGAATACATGGATTTCCGAGTAACTACCGCCCCTACCGCCCCCAGTTGGCCGGTCTTTTTAAGTATGCATTTTTCCTTTAAAGGTTTTTCTAGGAAATCCTCACGTTTGTAACTGTTCCACATTTCCGAAAGGAGGGGAACTTTGTAAGCATATCTGCTGGTAAGTGACTTTTCAAATGAAGATCTTCCATGGTCTTGATTTTTTTTCTACTTGTGAATGTTAGGGTCTTGTTGAAAAAATTCAAGCTTCCAAGGAACCATGAATGTAAGTTTTGGGGTTTGGGTTTTTTGTGTTTTCTGGATTTTAATACTTTGGGATTTCTCACTAGCTGCTTTACAACTGGGTCTTGGAGAAAGAGAGATAAGTGACTTGCTTCGGGGGATACATCGAGTTCAAACTCCCCAACCAGGAACAAATGACGAAAATGAACATGTTGAAGAAGATGGGTACATTAAACAGAAGGAAATTGATTCAGAGGATATCTGCTCTATTTGTCAAGAGCTACTTTTAGAGAAAAAGCTTCCTGTCACCTTTTGCAGGTGATGTACTTTTTCTTTAGATTCTTAAAACTCAAATGGTAAACTTCAATTTTATCTCTCATAGGTTTGGCTGTGGCAATAGTATTCATATAAAATGCATGAAGATCTTAGCTAATTATCAGAGTACATCAAACACTTCCATGTTGAAATGTCCTCTGTGCAGGAAAGAGTTTGCACCATTAAAACTGATTTTGGAGGAATTCAAAAACTCTAGCAAACTAGTAGCTGCAGCAGAAAAAGAGAGACTGGACAAACACCTTGGGATTCCCTGTAATAACTGCAAACAGTTTCCAATTGAGGGGAAGTGTTATAAGTAAGTGTTATCCGTAAATTATAAGCATGTGTTTCTTGCGTGTTTTGATGTTTTGTATTTTTAGGTGTACCGAATGCATAGAATATCACTTATGCCAGGAATGTTTTGATAGCTGCTGCCATCTTTCCCACACGTTTACATTTCGTGAGGTACAGTATCCATCTTGAATCTAATACAGTGTTGCAAAGTAACATCTACTTTTACCTATTACAGAAAAGAAACCAAAAATGGAGATCACTAGAAAAAAGAGCAGATGAAGTTGTAAAATACATAGATACTAAAAATGAGATTGAAGAAAAGATGTCACATTTTCAAGAAAAGCAAGGGTGAGGTTCCCAGTAAATTTTATATTTGTTGTAAACACTCATGTCTCTGCTTATTCTCATTCAGCCAAGTTTACACACCAAAACACATTGTAAGATCACTGCCTCTCCAACTGATTACTAAGAATAGTAAGCTGCTTGCTCCAGGCTACCAGTGTCTACTTTGTTTGAAGGCATTTCATCTTGGTCAACATACAAGATTGCTACCATGTACTCACAAGGTAAAAGTCACATCATTTTAGTTTTACTTTCCATAGTTCTGATTAGCTTACCTTTTTTTTAAAGTTTCACAGGAAGTGTATTGACAACTGGTTATTCCACAAGTGCAATTCATGCCCTATTGATGGACAAGTTATATATAACCCTTTAACTTGGAAAAATTCAGCAGTGAATGGACAAGCACATCAGTCTGTTTCAAACAGAGACATCATTCATCTATCAAAGCAGAAAGAACCAGATCTTTTTATTCCTGGTACTGGATTAGTCTTAAAACAAAATAGACTTGGAATTTTACCTAGCATACCTCAGTGTAATTTTGATGAATTGAATACACCTCAAAGCCCAAAAGATGCCTATGAAAATACAACAATAGATAATCTATGCTCTATCAAATTAGATAATTCAAATTCAAAAAAATTAACCTATGATTATAAAATTAGCCAACATTTTCCCAGGTATCTTCAAGATTTACCCACTGTGTCATTTGGGAAAATACCATCTCAAACACTGCTTCCTCCTATTGTTCATAAGAATATTGTGTGTCCCACTGCAATGGAAAGTCCATGCATCAGTGGAAAATTTCACACTAGTCTAAGCCGGATGACCAAAGGCTGTAAATGTAATAACCACAACCTAAAGAAGACTCCTGCCACTAAAATAAGAGAGGACAACAAGAGATCAACTTTACTTCCAGAGGATTTCAATCTTATTGTCAATTGGAGCACAGCTAAACTTAGTTTGTCTAAAAGGTATAGTAACTGTATGGGGGAAATTACACGAAAATGTAGTCATCTATCAAGACAGCCTGTGTCTCACTCTGTAAATACAAAAAGTACTGAGCTATCTTTAATAATAGAAGGAGTTCAATTGTGAAAAAGTTTACTATCTGAAAATATTTGAATGTTGAATATAAAAAAATGTTTTATATAGAACATAAAAAGCACACATAGTCTTGACAAATGTATATAAAATTCTCTGTTGGAATTTGCCTACTTACCTATAAACAGCTCACTACACTTAAAGGAAATGATTCTATTACTTATATGACTTACAGCATTAGGTGTCTTCATGAATATATTCAGGATGTTATAAATAATGAATAATTTTTAGAGCCTTTATCTTATTTTACTCTGATTTTAGAAATGTTTTACTTAAATTAAGGAAATAGATTTTTCCTACTTTGAGTCACTGTTTTCAAATATTTTTCACGGTAGCACATAACATGCAGGGATTACTCCCCGGTACTTCTGTATTTTTTGCATTTTTCTTGCACTAGTAATTACCACAAACCTATAAAAAAAAACCTTAAAAAACTCCATAAAGGAGTTTTCTTATACATAAAATGAAAATAAAATGAAATACTATCAGCTATGTCACATTTATAATGGTCTTAATGTTTTATTTTCAAGAAACT